CCTCAATCCCAGGGAATTCCACAGGACGTTCCACCCAAGACCATTGGGCTCCCACCTCTACTCTTTTGCCAGTTAATGAATAGGCAGGAATTTCACTGCCTGGAAAGAGGAACAATGCTTTCTGGTCCTTATTTCACATCTAAAATAGAGAGGTCAATTGATTTATTGCTAAATATCTTTGAACACTAAAATAGAAGTTTTACAACATATATACTACCTGGTTGCTCTAGACTTAAGCCAGGGAAAAGTACAGATTCAACATTTAAAATTGAGATAGACGCTTTCCACTTAGTGCTACCAGTCTTGCTTTATTTCATGAGAATGAGAATATAATAATATGCCATACGTTCATTTGGGGGAAAGATTGATGTCTTATAATTTATAATTACAGAAAACATGTGAGTTCACTGGGAATAAAGAAATTTTGAAGATAATAAGATACTTTCACTTATGTCGTAATTTCTATGTCATTTGGTGTAGGATGTGGAGATATTAACATTTACACCTAACTTAAGTTTGTCATCCAGGACCTGAAAGGGTTTTGTCTATCAGCTGCACCCCTGGGTAGCGACACAACCTTGGGGAAGGCCTCAGCCCCATCCCTCGTACAGCAGGAATGAGAACAGCACTGCCTGTTGGGAAGCTTGAGGGAGGCTATGGACGTGCAGCGCTTGGCAGAGGGTCTCGTCATGGAAGGTTCCAGCAAATGTGAGATACTTTTCTGATTTCATTTTCTCCAAAAGAAAGGGAATAAAAGAAGAGGGGAGGAAATAAGACTAATTGTGAGAGATAAAGTACAAAGGTGAGGGAAGGAGTAAGGAGACATGAAGGCAGCATGGAGCAGCTGAGGGGGGAGATTGCTTTCACCACTTCCCAGCATCTATTGCAGATTCCACCCTCAATCATTTTGTAAGGACCCTTTATTCAAGGTCGTGTTTGAACCCTGCTGAGCCAGTGGCGTGGGTGTCTGAGAGAATCATTAACTTAATTTGACTATCTGGTCTGTGGATGCGTTTACTCTCATGTAAGTCAACAACATCCTGGGATTGGGACACACTTTCTGGGCACTGCTGGCCAGTCCCAAAATGGAACATAAGGAAGTGGTTCTTCTACTTCTTTTATTTCTGAAATCAGGTAAGACATAGTTTTTTTAAATTATAATAATTCCATTTATTCCACTTGGATCTCCCACCTCTAGGTCAAGGAGAGCCCCTGGATGACTATGTGAATACCCAGGGGCCTTCACTGTTCAGTGTCACTAAGAAGCAGCTGGGGGCAGGAAGCAGAGAAGAATGTGCAGCAAAATGTGAAGAGGACAAAGAATTCACCTGCAGGTATTTTCATCGTCGTTGCACCTACCCAGAAAATACTTATTGGATTTCCTGCTTCGTTCTGCAGGGCATTCCAATATCACAGTAAAGAGCAACAATGTGTGATAATGGCTGAAAACAGGAAGTCCTCCATAATCATTAGGATGAGAGATGCAGTTTTATTTGAAAAGTAAAGTGAGTACATTTTCTTCCTCCTCCTCCTACTGAGACTTTGACCACTGTGTGGACTTTCCTTCAGTGTATCTTTCAGAGTGCAAGACTGGGAATGGAAAGAACTACAGAGGGACGATGTCCAAAACAAAAAATGGCATCACCTGTCAAAAATGGAGTTCCACTTCTCCCCGCAAACCTAGGTCAGACTTTTCCTTTCATCTTTGTGTTCATCTACTGTAAAGTGTCCGTCTGTGTCTGTGAGGGATTGGTTCCAGGACCCCTGTGGCTACCAAAATCCATGCTTCTCAAGTCCCTTATGTAAAATGGTGCAGTATTTGCATATAACCTACATACCTTCTCTTGTGCAATCCCTAATATAATGTAAATGCTATGTAATCGTTGTTATACTGTATTGTTTTTATTTGTATTATGTTTTATTGTCATATTGTTATTTTCTCTCATCTTTTTCAAGTCTTTTCCATCCACAGTTGGTTGAATTTGTGGATGTGGAACCCATGGATACAGAGGGCCAACTGTATTTAGGATAATTTCATCACTTTTAATTCAAACCAGAATATGTGAATAAGCAGACAGAAAGAATCTTTTTGATGTCGATGTTCAACTATTTTTGGCACCATAGTAGAACATGGTTGCTTTCTATTTTTTCTTGGGTATGGAGGTTTCTTGAAGACCTAGAACATAGAAGAATGCCTAGTTAAAAAAAAAAATCAATGAAACTACGAGTTTTAGGCCAAATCTGAGAAAAGACCAAAGATGACTATGTTTGGGACTGAAGTAAACATATCAAGTTAGAACTCTCATCACATGTTTGACTCAAATTGTGGAGCAAAATAGTAAATAAAATATAAAAATGAAAATGAAGATACGTGAAATTCAAATGTCACAACTTGCCTATTATTTATTTTAGTGCATTTTTTTGTGCTTTTCCCAGTTTGGTGTTAGGTGGCCTTAAGTTCTCAGTAATGACACTTATCAAATAGGAACTTAGTGTTACTCACCTTTATCCATTCCCCCAACACTCAACAAATTGCCTTTGCTATATCCCTATGAGATGAGCAGATCAAATATTCCCCGTGAGTTAATGAAAACTGATTCAACCAAATGGCGAAGTCAGAGACTATCGGGGGCCATGGAGACACTCTGGGCCATTTTTATGAGGTAGTCTAGGCTCATCTTCATGAGGGAACTGAGGTCTTGGGGGGTGGGGGTTACCCAAATAGGTTCACAGAAGAACCAGAAATAAAACCTGCCTTTCTAGACTGTAAGTCTTGTGATTGTCATCTAAATGGTTGTCTCTATACAGCAACTCATCTCTAGAACTGAAAATAAGTTTAAATCCCTCCTCCATCCCCAATAATTCAAGCTGCATTTCAGAGAAAACCAGGACTTTGGAATCAGACAGATCAACTTTGACTTCTTGATCTGCTTCTTCATAGCTATTTATGCTTAGGCAAGTTTTGTTTTGTTTTGTTTTACGTTGCCACTCAGTCTTCTCATCTGTAAAACAGGGATAATAACACCTTCCTCAAATGGTTTTTTTTATTAGGACTAAAAGAGAGAATGTGTGGAAAGATGTTAGTGGAATTCCTGGCACATAGTTCACATGGACAAAATGGTGTTAACTACGAAAATTTTTACAGAGAAAAGGGCAACTGACAAAAGCAGGTGTTTGGAATGAATTAAGACCATGGCAGGCTTTTGAGGCCTTTATATTTCTCCTGACTGTGCAATAAAAATATTTTGGCTCTCTGTCTAAGACTTGGCTGTCACAGTAGCAATGGTAATATTAGCTACTGTGCCAGAAGCAGCCTATCAATAGAGAAATTGAAAATCTGACCACACAAATGCTGCAGCACCCAGCTGAAATGCATTTGGATGACAATCTCAGATGGGAATCGAGAGCATCTCCTTCTGCCTTGCTAATAGCAAGCTGATTTTTAGAATATAGTCTAAGTGCTTCTCTTCCATCCTCCCCAGATTCTCACCTGCTACACACCCCTCAGAGGGACTGGAGGAATCCAGACAACGATGCGCAGGGGCCCTGGTGCTATACTACTGATCCAGAACAGAGAGATGACTACTGCGACATTCCTGAGTGTGAAGGGCAGGAGTGGCTCTAGAAAATGTTTTCATTTCTGCCCTTCACCTGTAAAATAATTTGTTGTAAAGCCCCTTCCCACAGGGATATTATTAATAATTGCGTAACGTGTTCACCTCTCGGAAAGGAGCAAAACTTTGCTCAGATCCCAGAATTAACCTGATTTTTTTTTTTTTTCTGAGACAGAATTTTGCTCTCATTGCCCAGGCTAGAGTGCAATGGTGCGATCTCAGCTCACCACAACCTCCGCCTCCGGGTTCAAGCGATTCTCCTACCTCAGCCTCCCAAGTAGCTGGAATTACATGCATGTGCCACCATGCCTGGCTAATTTTACATTTTTAGTAGAGACAGGGTTTCTCCATGTTGGTCAGGCTGGTCTTGAACTCTCGACCTCAGGTGAGCCGCCCGCCTCAGCCTCCCAAAGTGCTGGGATTACAGGCATGAGCCACCATGCCCAGCAGACCTGAATTATTATTATTAAAATGTTACATCAACATGTACAAATATAAAACTACATCTAAACTCTAAGTACAGACTTCTTATGCTTAAAACTCTTACACAGTGTTAACCCCAAGACAGATTTGCAATTAAGTAGTTAAAATAAGACAACAAAGTCAATAAAAATCAAATAAACAATATACATTTAATGTGGTAGACTTTGCTGTTTTGCTGAAGCTAAGCAAGGAACCAGTTTTTAAATCAGCAATCCGTTATTTTAATGGACTGAGCAATTTAATAGTGCACCTCAAAGGTCAATGATAAAAACTAAAAAAAAAAAATACCTACTGAAAAAACTGTCATCGTTTCACATTTCTGGCTACGTTAGTGCAAAAGGGAATAAATAAAGGTGAGATTTGTGTGACAGTGTGGATATGGTACTGTGTGACAACTCAG